AAGTGGAAGGGAAGGCACCAGCCTTCAAGACACTCCTAAGTGCTGTCGCTGAAGCTGTGGAGACTATAACTTAGTCTGAGAGAGACAAGAGAAAGAGAAGGCCCGGGCGCAGTGTTGAAGGGAAGTTTTGTTTAGAGCTGGACCTTGTCAGTCTGGAGGAGAGGTGAGGAATAAGGGGGACGGAGCGGTGGAAGATTAGAGTAGAATCATACTAACATAATAAATCACATCATTAAAATTAGTCCTAGGGTTAATTATATACTAAAGGTGAAATGGGCAAGGTCATCGATAGCACAAGCGGAGGGCGACTGCCTTGGCAAGAAGTTGGGATCAATCCTGAGAATGGAGGGGAGGGCGGGTGTGATTTTAAAGGACTGACATGGAGTGGAGGAAAGTTGAGGGCACTGGATCGTCTGGCTTTGTGGAAAGTGAAATCATATTTCAGGCCTGAAGGGCTGAGGCGGTTACTAGCTTTACAAGAGTTGGAAAAGCCTGGGAATGTGTCTGGAGCAACTGTGAGCACACTCAGCAGAGGAGGCAGGCGTGGGTAATAGCTACCAACAGCTCTGTTAGCCACGGGGCGGATGGGGCCCTGAGAGGTGCCACGGATGCACCCAGGGCAGCGCTCGGCACAGCTGGACCGGAGACGCACCACCCCTGGGAGCAGGTGGCAGCGCCCGCAGCCGAGAGAACGGGTGCGCGCGCGCGCTGCGGGATGCGGCGCGGGCGGGGCGCGGGGACGCGGAGCGAGTAGCGCCATGGGCAGCCGGGATTGGGGGGCGGGCCCGAGTGAGCGGGCCTCCGCGCGGCACTTGGCACGCACGCGCAAACTGGCCGCGGGGCTTGGAGGTACAGAGGAGGGGGAGCGAGAAAGAGGGGGGTGTGGAACGTATTTCCGCTCTGGCGGACAAATAATCCCGGCCAAAGAGGAGGCAAGGCCGTCCGGCCCTTTAACCGCGTGGGGGTGCTGGTGAAGAAAGGGGGGTCGGGAAGGGGGGATCCTGCTCCTTTAATTCCCTCCCCTCTTCCTCCTCCCCGAGTCCTAGCCGACGCCGCCGCCGCCGCGCGCGCGGGGCCTGGAACACACGGCACGAGCCGCCCCCGCCCCTCCCCCCTTACGCCCACGCGGAGCCGGCCCCGCGCGCGCGCGCGTGTCCCGTGCATCCCCGCGCCTGCGCGCTGCCCAGGCCCTGCCCGTGTGTGGGGGTCGCTGCCGGCCCCGGGGGGGGGTGGGGAAAATAAGGGATTAAAAAAACAGCGCGCGGAACCGGGCCAGGTGAGAGGAGCGTGCACTCAGGGTCGTGGGGCCTTTGTCTCTGACCGGTTTCCTTCCCAACCAGGGTTGCCCACCCCCGCCACAATGGCCTCTGGGGTGGAAGTCCTGCGCTTCCAGCTGCCCGGCCACGAGGCCGCAACGCTACGGAACATGAACCAGCTCCGGGCAGAGGAGCGGTTCTGCGACGTGACCATTGTGGCCGACAGCCTCAAGTTTCGAGGCCACAAGGTCATCTTGGCCGCCTGCTCACCCTTCCTGCGGGACCAGTTCCTGCTGAACCCCAGCTCGGAGCTGCAGGTCTCCCTGATGCACAGTGCACGCATCGTGGCCGACTTGCTCCTCTCCTGCTACACGGGCGCCTTGGAATTCGCTGTTAGGGACATCGTCAACTACCTTACAGCCGCCTCCTACCTGCAGATGGAGCACGTGGTGGAGAAATGCCGGAATGCCCTCAGCCAGTTCATTGAGCCCAAAATAGGCCTCAAAGAGGATGGGGTCAGTGAGGCTAGCCTTGTGAGCAGCATCAGCGCCACCAAGTCCCTCCTCCCTCCAGCCAGGACCCCAAAGCCAGCCCCGAAGCCCCCACCCCCACCTCCTCTACCCCCTCCACTCCTGCGGCCAGTGAAGCTGGAGTTCCCACTGGATGAAGACTTGGAGCTGAAAGCCGAGGAAGAGGATGAGGATGAGGATGAGGACGTGTCTGACATCTGCATCGTCAAGGTGGAGTCGGCCCTGGAGGTGGCACACCGGCTCAAACCCCCTGGAGGCCTGGGAGGGGGTCTGGGCATTGGAGGCTCCGTGGGTGGCCACCTTGGGGAGCTGGCCCAGAGCAGCGTTCCCCCCAGCACTGTAGCCCCACCGCAGGGTGTGGTGAAGGCCTGCTATAGCCTGTCGGAAGATGCAGAAGGGGAGGGCCTGCTGTTGATTCCCGGAGGCCGGGCCAGCGTGGGGGCCACCTCGGGCCTGGTGGAAGCAGCAGCGGTGGCCATGGCTGCCCGGGGGGCGGGGGGCAGCCTGGGGGCGGGGGGCAGCCGGGGACCCCTGCCTGGGGGCTTCTCAGGTGGAAACCCCTTAAAGAACATCAAGTGCACGAAGTGCCCGGAAGTGTTCCAGGGCGTGGAGAAGCTGGTCTTCCACATGCGGGCGCAGCACTTCATCTTCATGTGCCCTCGCTGTGGCAAGCAGTTCAACCACAGCAGCAACCTCAACCGCCACATGAACGTGCATCGTGGTGTCAAGTCACACTCGTGCGGCATCTGCGGCAAGTGCTTCACACAGAAGTCCACCCTTCACGACCACCTCAACCTGCACTCGGGAGCGCGGCCCTACCGCTGCTCCTACTGCGACGTGCGCTTCGCCCACAAGCCTGCCATTAGGCGGCACCTCAAGGAGCAACACGGCAAGACCACGGCCGAGAACGTGCTGGAGGCCAGTGTGGCCGAGATTAACGTCCTCATCCGCTAGCCGCGCAGGCGTGGAGGCCAGGAGGCTGGGGCCCCTGGGCTGCGTGGAAAAAGGGCTCTTTGGCCCAGGAGAATTGGGGGGTGGGGGGTCTGGGGCAGAAAGGTAAGAGTGGGAGGCTGAGCAGATGCACACATCCTGAGAGAGGGAAGATGATTCCTTGGAGAGACTTGCTCTTGAGAGTGCAAGAATCTGGAGCTGGGAAAAGGGTTCTTGGAGGCCAGGGGAATACGGGGTCCCAGAGAAAGATTTCCTTCTCTTAGAAGTGCATGTATATGTGGAGGGAGGGAAAAGGGTCCTATAGAATGAGGGAAGACAAAAATGTTTTATTCCTGGCTAAGGCTGCCC